TCAGGAGGCTAAGGCAGGAGAACTGCTTGAACCCCGGGAGGCGGAGGTTGCAGTGAGCCAAGATCACGCCACTGCACTCCAGCCTGGCGACAGAGCGAGACTCCGTCTCAAAAATAAAAATTCCGGTAGAGTAATACTCTTGTAACGCAGTGTGCAATTGAGCAGTTGCTGACTGCTGATTTAGAGTTGAAATCCGACTATATTTATGTCTAGTCTTGGACAGTGGAGAATATTTCAGCCTCATTAATTAATCGGTTTAATTTAGCAGAACTGCAGTCAGTATTTGGAAACAGTTTGTTATATTAAACCCTGAAGTACTTGAGGCTGCGCGCGGTGGCTCATGCCTGTAATCCCAGCATTTTGGGAGGCCGAGACAGGTAGATCACTTGAGGTCAGGAGTTGGAGACCAGCCTGGCCAACATGGTGGAACTCCATCTCTACTAAAAATACAAAATCAGCCGGCGTGGTGGCAGGCGCCAGTAATCCCAGCTACTCCGGAGGCTGAGGTGGGAGAATCCCTTGAACTCAGGAGTTGGAGGTTGCAATGAGCGAGATCGTGCCACTGCACTCTTGGGCAACAGAGCGGAGACTCCGTCTCAAACAAAACAAAACAAACAAAAACCCTGAAGTACTTAAAAAGAAAATGAAGAGATTACATTTATAAGGTAAATTTAAAGTATTTGAGAGATTTTAACCAAATTGTAAAAAGAGATTGCTAAATTTTTACACTTATACTCAGGATATGCTTAAGGGAGAACGATGATTTTTAATATTTAATGAATGTTAATAAATCTGCGAATTACTTAAACCCACAAAACCCAGGAACCTCCCCGTCCCCCCGGGTCTCCTCGCAGTCCCGCCCCGACGCTCGACCCACCATTCGTCCCTCCCTCTGGGCCCGGGCCCCGCCCACTCCGGGCTTCGCCGGAGGCGGAGGCAACGTCGTGCGCACGCGCAGGCCGTGGTGCGGCCCCTTGGAGCGCCGGAAGCCCGCAGTGCCGGAGGCCCGCAGCGCCGGAACCTCAGAGGCGGGTCGCAGCGGCGCAGAGGAGGTCAGCTGCGGGAGCGTTTCCGGGGACGGTGCCGCCATGAGATTGACCCCGCGCGCGCTGTGCAGCGCCGCCCAGGCCGCCTGGCGGGAGAACTTCCCCCTGTGCGGTCGCGACGTGGCGCGCTGGTTCCCGGGCCACATGGCCAAGGGTGAGGCACGGCGGGGAGGGGCAAGGTCATGCCCCCTTCGCTGAGGCGTCCTTCTGTTTTCCAGGGCTGAAGAAGATGCAGAGCAGCCTGAAGCTGGTGGACTGTATCATCGAGGTCCACGATGCCCGGATATCCTTTCACAGAGCAGGGGAGGCCCCTCTCTTTGGAGGAATTTTTACCTTAATTTTGCCACATCCCACTTTCAGGCCGCAACCCTCTGTTTCAGGAAACCCTTGGGCTTAAGCCTCACTTGCTGGTCCTCAACAAGATGGACTTGGCGGATCTTACAGAGCAGCAGGTAAAGGCCTTTCTCTCAGACGCCTTCAGCAGAAAGTAACATAGAAATGTTTTGTGTCTTTCAGAAAATTATGCAACACTTAGAAGGAGAAGGCCTAAAAAATGTCATTTTTACCAACTGTGTAAAGGATGAAAATGTCAAGCAGGTAGGCTTTTCGTCTGTGCTCTCTCTGACGCTGGGGTGGCTCCATGAGTGGGTGTTTGTTGCAGATCATCCCGATGGTCACTGAACTGATTGGGAGAAGCCACCGCTACCACCGAAAAGAGGTTGGTTGGTGGGGCCCAGAGCTGGGAGTGGGGGGCCCTGTGACCCCTCTCTCTGCCTGCGCAGAACCTGGAGTACTGTATCATGGTCATTGGGGTCCCCAACGTGGGCAAGTCCTCCCTCATCAACTCCCTCCGGAGGCAGCACCTCAGGAAAGGTACTGGCGCGTGCGGCTGATCACCTCAGGAACATTTGAGCCTCCTTTTCTCCTTTTCCTACAGGGAAAGCCACCAGGGTGGGTGGCGAGCCTGGGATCACCAGAGCTGTGATGTCCAAAATTCAGGTGGAGTCCTCAGGGGCCAGGCCCAGCACTCTGCGGCCTGATCATGCCCTCTGTGCCCACACAGGTCTCTGAGCGGCCCCTGATGTTCCTGTTGGACACTCCTGGCGTGCTGGCTCCTCGGATTGAAAGTGTGGAGACAGGCCTGAAGCTGGCCCTGTGTGGTGAGCCGGGGCTGGGGCTGGGGCTGGGGCTGTCCAGTGCTCACCTCGGCTGCTGCTTCCACAGGAACGGTGCTGGACCACCTGGTCGGGGAGGAGACCATGGCTGACTACCTGCTGTACACCCTCAACAAACACCAGCGCTTTGGGTGAGTGCAGTGAATGCAGGGCAGCTGGGGCCCCCCCTGGTGCTGACCTGCAGCCTATGTGCAGGTACGTGCAGCACTACGGCCTGGGCAGTGCCTGTGACAACGTAGAGCGCGTGCTGAAGAGTGTGGCTGTGAAGCTGGGGAAGACGCAGAAGGTGAAGGTGCTCACGGGCACGGGTGAGTGAGGTCGCTGATGCGGGCACCGGAGCCTCCTTCCTCACTGAACCCTCCCGTCCCCCAGGTAACGTGAACATTATTCAGCCTAACTATCCTGCGGCAGCCCGTGACTTCCTGCAGACTTTCCGCCGTGGGCTGCTGGGTTCCGTGATGCTGGACCTCGACGTCCTGCGGGGCCACCCCCCGGCTGAGACTTTGCCCTGAACTTGTCCGGGTAGGGAGGGCCGGAGGCATGTGGCCTCCCAGACCTCCTGACCTGGGTGGTTGAGGCTCAAGACAGCTCACCCGGTCCAGAAGCTCCATGCTGGTCACTAGGGTGCTGTGCTCTCTGGCGCCCCACAGCCTGGCCAGCTCCAGGGACCCCAGTTGCAGGGCCCAAGCAGGTGGGAGTGGACACCAGGCTTCCCAGTGGACGTCCCTGAGCAGCTCCGCATGCTTGGTTCTCCCGGAGCTTCCTGCTCAGGCCTCTTGAGAAATGGATGCTGTCTCAGAAGGAGTTAAAGCTATAACCTGTAACCTTTAAAATCTCCAGTTAAAGGGCCTGTTTCTTACTGGCCTGTGAGGTGCACCGTAGTGCCTTGGGCCTGTGTGTTAAAGCTGCTCTCACCAGTGAAACCTAAGAAATGAGCAGGTTGGCAGCTAGGGTTTGTGTTGGAGGCTTTCGGTCCAGTGTCTTGCAGTCCTACAACAAGTGAGAGGCTTGCTGCCATCAGAGAGGTTTATTTCACACTTACAGGCACACACAGACACAGACCAGAGACTCCCAGCAGCAGAGCCCAAGCACTGGCTTCGCCCCTCAGTGCCCTGGGGCATGTTCAGGGCAGGGTTGAGGGGGACGCCCTGCACATGGCTTTGCTGTGCAATGACTGGAAGGCCGCCCGGCATGGGCAGTAGAGACCCCTGGCCTCTGAGCACCTTCTAGCTCACGGGTAGTGGGATTCTGCATTAGTGGGGCTGAGAGATGTGGGGGCCCCTCCAGCCCCATTATAGTGCACCTGAAGGGGTCCACAGCCTGTGTCCTAGAAGAGGGAAGAGGAAGGAAGGTGGGTGGGGCTGGTAGTATGGACTAAGGTGCTGCAGGACCTGGGGCCAGGGACATCCTGTGCAGAAGCTCCGGCTGCCTCTTTGCGGTGGTGGCCTGACCGTCCCACAGCAGCCTCCACCAGGGCCCTGGTGCTCAGTGGCCCCTCTTTGCTGGCTGGCTGCCTCTGCTGCCCCATACCCCACACACTCATCAGCCTGAAGTTAGCCCCTGAGTGCCACCTGCATCGTGCCATAACCCTGACCGCCTGGGGCAGGAAGTATTCAGGTTGGCTGTGTCAGATGCTAATGTGCTGAATCAACAGTCATTGCAGATCACGAAGTGTCCATCATAACTGGAACATTCCATCAGCTTGCAGTGCTGTGGTGTGTGAGGGTCTGGTGCAGCTCAGCCCATTTTCCAGGTGGGCATCTGCAAAGTTGAGGGGGCTCCGGTGGGTCTCTCTGCTGTGAGGAGACTCAGACCACCCCCTGCCTCCTGGGGGAAATGTCAGAAGGGCTTCTCTGCCTATGAGGATCTGGGGCAGGGCTTGGCCTTGGCCTGCTGGTCTTGGAGGCGTTGAGCTTGGTCTGGAAGGGGTGGAGGAGCGTCTGGGCTCACTGGGCCAGGGGCATTGCTGGCAGTGTGGACGGGAGGCTGCAGGGCGCTGCCTCCTGTGGCTTAGTGCCCTGGAGCTAGAGAGCAGTGCTTGGTTGAGTCCTGCCAACAGCTTCCAGATCCTCACCCAGGCCAGAACCCAGGCCAGCTGGGGAAGGCAGAGGCTGGCAGGGCCCGTGGTGGGTGCTGGTCTTGACTTTGGTGTCCACTGAGTCCCGAGGCTCAGGCCCAGGAGGGATGCAGTCCGGCTGAGGGCGAGGCTGTCCCCAGGACATGGAGAGGGTGAGATCCCAAGGCCACGGCGGGGGGCAGGGAGAACCCCTCCTACCCTGGATGAGTGGGTGACTGGAGAGCTAGAGAACGTGGCAGACCCAAGACCTCTCAGTGCTGAGCCCATGGAGGATGCCCCAGGCTGGCGGGACTGGGAAGCAGAGGGCTGGTCTTAACACAGGTGTGTCCAGTGCTGGAGGCAAGTCCTTGTCGTGACTGTCCAGCGCCACTCCATGTCTCTCCTGTCCTTGGATGTTGGGGGGCTCAGCCTCTTGCATGGGTGTCCTGCTGGGCGCTGGGCCCCGCCACTGGCCCCCTGCTTGCTTTGGGGTCTGAGTTAGCTCCTGGCTCCACTGAGCAGGCCGTCAGCTGCCAGCCCACCACGCGGATACCCAGGCCCTGTTCCGAGGCCTGGAACAGCTGCTTCCGAAGAAGGGGCTGCCTTCAGGGAAATGCGTGCACCGTGCAGCCTGTGCTGTGCCCAGGGAGGCCTCTTCAGCGGGATTGGCAGTTGCTGTGCCCTGAGAACAGGCAGAACTGTGTGATCCCTGAATGTGAACCTGAAGTTCAAAGGACTTGGAAAGCTCTGGAATGTGTTGGTTTTTCCCCCCCAAAATGGGTCCTAAGGAGGGTAAAGTGACTTGTTTCAAGTTGTTGGAGCAAAGTGGGTCTCTCACGGATC